CGCGCACAGTGGCCACGGCGTTCACCAGCTCCTTGAAGTGCGCGCGGGCGCGGGCGCGCTGCTCCGGTTCGCCGCCTAGGGCGCCCCTGAAGTGCTGCACCAGCTCGGCGTGCAGGGCCCGGCCCCCGCGCTCCGCCAGGAAGCGCAGCACCGCCTCGGGGCCCAGCGCCGCCTCGGGGCCCCACTCTGCCGGCCCCTCCATCCTCGACCGCGCTGCTCCCCCGCCAGCGGGCGGCTCAGCGCGGTCCCATAGCGACGGGCTCCCAGCGGCCGGCTCCCGACGGCGGCGGAGTCTGGCGGGCTCAGCGGGCTGCCAGCCTACGCGTCTGAGGCCAGAGGACTCGGCCACCGCCTCACTGGGCCGCGCCCGGGCGGACACGCCCCCCGCACCCCCGCCCCGCGCCCACGCCACCAGGCCACGCCCACTTCCGCTCCCCGCTGTCTCGGCCACACCTACCTAGGGCGGCCTCGCCTCAAGGCCCGCCCACTTCCGGCCTCGCGAGGGCCGCAATCACTGCTCCGCAGTTCCCGCCTGCATTCCTCGCGCCGTCTTCCTGGAGTCCCAGCTCTCCTTCAGCCCGCCCCAACGCTGACGCTCAGTCCTCAGGCGTCGAGGGTAGCTCCTGTGAGGGGCTCGCTTGGCGCAGGCAAAACGCTCAGCGCGCACCACAGGGCGTCCGCCCCAACCCCGCCCCCGGAGGCCTCCAGCTCGGCCCCGCCCCTGTCCCTTCCCCGTCGCGGAGGCAGCCTAGCCTCGCGCCCCGCCCGTTGCTTCTGCCCTCCGGCCTTCCCGCCGCCGTCGCCGGGACCAGCCGCTCGGGGCCGGGCTGATACAGCCGCTTCACCGTGCCCCTGCCCGCGACCATGGCCTCCTCCGAGGTGGCGCGGCACCTGGTGAGTCCCGCCGACGCCGGGGCCCCAGCCCCGCGCTCCCCGGCCCCCGCGGGACTTCCCGCCCTCGACCCACCGGCCCCCTGGTCCGGCCCGGGATTGTGACCCGCGCCCCCTCCGGCCCCGCCCGCCCAGTGCTCCCCGGCTTCCGCGGCGGCCGGGCGCCTGGGGCGGGAGAGGAGCCTCTGCGGAGCCTGGGCGCGGCCGGACCCCGGTTCGCGGGGCGCGGCGCCAGCGTCGGGACGGTGGGAGAGTTCTTGAACGACTTCCCGGTCTTTGCCAAAAGTTACATCCACAGCGGTGTTTGTGGGTCTCTTACGGCTATAACGGAGTTGAAGGCGCAGTGCGGACTGATTGAATAGCGGTCATCTTTTGCAGCCGTGAGCACTTCCGAGCCTCCCTGCCGCCGGGAGAAAGCCCGGCTCCCCTGGCTTTTCAAAAGCTCTCCCGTTTTATCCGATGGTGTGGTCGTCCAAGTTTTCCTCCATTGGGATTTTAAACCGTTTTTTTCCCGCCTTGACTCTTTTGTACTCTAAAAGAACGCGTTTGTTCACTGTTTTGAACCTTTCCAGTTACTTTTGTAGATTTATCTCGCTTGTTAGTAAGCCAGCGGTTTTCCAAGTGTGGTTACAACTATTTTCGTTAATAGTACCAAGGTCGTGTACATCGAGTTTTCCAAAGGCTACATGGTATGGAGTGATCTCACCGCCGTTTGGAGGCCTTTCCTTTTAAGCCTTTGTATTCCTTTTTTAGCTCTTTCAGTCTCACATGGCAACGAAAACAACTTGTATGTCTTCACAAGGATCAGATGATGAACAGATAGTGAGTATGTCTTTTAAATAGATACCATATTGTTGCTGTTGTTTTTGTTTTTATTTTCCTTCAGAAAAGAGAAAACATTCGTTCGTTGACTATGTCTGGCCATGTTGGTTTTGAGAGTTTGCCTGATCAGCTGGTGAACAGATCCATTCAGCAAGGTTTCTGCTTTAATATTCTCTGTGTGGGTACGTGCCACCTACTCTTCCTCTAAGTTGTTCAACCATAAAGATGTACCTTTGTGTGTTTCAGGGGAAACTGGAATTGGAAAATCAACACTGATTGACACATTGTTTAATACTAATTTTGAAGACTATGAATCCTCACATTTTTGCCCAAATGTTAAACTTAAAGCTCAGACATATGAACTCCAGGAAAGTAATGTTCAATTGAAATTGACCATTGTGAATACAGTGGGATTTGGTGACCAAATAAATAAAGAAGAGAGGTATGTGTTTTCTTCTTGTAATAAAACAAGTTATGTTGTATTAAACATTTAAATAATTTTTCAGCTACCAACCAATAGTTGACTACATAGATGCTCAGTTTGAGGCCTATCTCCAAGAAGAACTGAAGATTAAGCGTTCTCTCTTTACCTACCATGATTCTCGCATCCATGTGTGTCTCTACTTCATTTCACCGACAGGCCACTCTCTGAAGACACTTGATCTCTTAACCATGAAGAACCTTGACAGCAAGGTGGGTTGAGGAAAGGAATCAACTTACCATACAGTAAGATTTTGTTTTTCTTTATTCTTAATAGGTAAACATTATACCAGTGATTGCCAAAGCAGATACGGTTTCTAAAACTGAATTACAGAAGTTTAAGATCAAGCTCATGAGTGAATTGGTCAGCAATGGCGTCCAGATATACCAGTTCCCAACGGATGATGACACTATTGCTAAGGTCAACGCTGCAATGAATGTGAGCTCCTGATTGAATGTTAATTCTGTTTTTATGAGAAGATGTGCTCGATATTCTTTTTCAGGGACAGTTGCCGTTTGCTGTTGTGGGAAGTATGGATGAGGTAAAAGTCGGAAACAAGATGGTCAAAGCTCGCCAGTACCCTTGGGGTGTTGTACAAGGTAAATGAGACAAAGGATGACTAGAAATATGTGTGTTGTTCTTTTCTTATTTTTTTTTGGCTAGTGGAAAATGAAAACCACTGTGACTTTGTAAAGCTGCGGGAAATGCTCATTTGTACAAATATGGAGGACCTGCGAGAGCAGACCCATACCAGGCACTATGAGCTTTACAGGCGCTGCAAACTGGAGGAAATGGGCTTTACAGATGTGGGCCCAGAAAACAAGCCAGTCAGGTAGGGTGGGGTTCTTGGGAAGCCAACCAAAGTTAGCAGGAGAGTAACACAAATAACTTTTTAGTGTTCAAGAGACCTATGAAGCCAAAAGACATGAGTTCCATGGTGAACGTCAGAGGAAGGAAGAAGAAATGAAACAGATGTTTGTGCAGCGAGTAAAGGAGAAAGAAGCCATATTGAAAGAAGCTGAGAGAGAGGCAAGTATGCTGGTTTGATGTGATTTGCATTTGTCAGTAGTGGGGATTGCACTTTTGTTTCCAGCTACAGGCCAAATTTGAGCACCTTAAGAGACTTCACCAAGAAGAGAGAATGAAGCTTGAAGAAAAGAGAAGACTTTTGGAAGAAGAAATAATTGCTTTCTCTAAAAAGAAAGCTACCTCCGAGATATTTCACAGCCAGTCCTTTCTGGCAACAGGCAGCAACCTGAGGAAGGACAAGGACCGTAAGAAGTAAGAGGCCCAGCCACCCTCCCTGGCAGCCCTGCCCACACTTGTCACATTGCCCTGTCGGATCTTCCTAGCGCTTCTTACTTCTGCTTCCTTATGCTTTGTCTTCCTTCTCCAACTAAATGTCAGCTCCTGGAGAGGAGAGACCTTGTCCCTCTTGTTCACTGCTGTTTCCCCAGCATCCAGAACAGCACCTGGCACATGTTATGTGTTCAGTATTTGCCAAAATGAATGAATGAACAAAATAAAAATACATCACAGTGTGAAAAGGATCAGTTAGCTGGGGGAAAATGGCTGCTCTTATTGAATAGCCCAGCCGTGGCCCTAGTACACAGCTAATGGCTGCTGACCTACCATGAGTTATTTTGAATTTCATGTCTAAATAAAGCTGTGCCCTTTGTTGGGGAATTATAGACATAAGATAGTATTTTATTGAATTAATTCTTAGGTTCAGTTTTTTAGAACAAATTCTACTGATACTGATTTTGTGAGAATTTTTATTTTAATAAGGGAACCAGGCTGTCGATTCGAACTCCTGTGCATTGATGTCAGAGCTTGTGAAACCAATGGTGGACGTAAAGACGCAGAGAAAGGTAGAGAGGGCCACAGTGCAAGGGGGCAGCCATGAGTAGCATGTGGATGATAATCGCAAGGCGTGTAGGTTTGGGGTATGTGTTAAAATCAGTTACCCAAGTTTTAGAAAATAAGTTTATTTTTCCTTTTTGATAATTTCCTTCTGTACTTTGTGTCCCTTGTTTTATTTCTCCCACTTAAGTATCCCTGTCGGTTTAACTATTTGGCTCTTGAGGAAATTCATCATGCCTTGTTCTATTCAGAATGCTCATTTGGGGGACTCTGCCTCAGTTTACTCTAGCTACCTCTGTGCTAGCAGCGTTGCATGCTCCCATGTTCCCCACAGAGCAACACATCTGGTTTAATGCTCTCACTGCATCTATTTCAGACCCATTTTCAGAATATTGCAACTCAACTTTAAAATAGGAAAACATAACCTTGGCCCATTGGTGGCTTTCAATTTTTAAATATGGAGAAGTAAACCACAGGACTTTGGCAGATTTTATTGGCTTATATATTTTACAGGTATTTTTGTTTGTTTGTTTGTTTTTTTGGAAAAGAGGAAGGAATTCTCATGTATGATCTTTCAATGCAAGCTCTCCAAGGGCATGGATCTTTATCTTGTTCATTGATATAGCCATCCCCAGAGCCTAGAGCAGTTGTCTGGTACATAGTAGGCATGCAATTATTTTTGAAAGAATAAATAGTATAAAAGCTGTATTTTATTCAAGCATTGAATTTAGAAAGATAAACTATAAATTTATTACTGCTTTTCAACATGCTTTGGATTTTAAAGCTAATGGATCTTTTATTAATACCTTTTTTCCTTTCATCTTAACCCAGTGTTACTAAAATTAGATTTCCCATTTTTTCCCCTATATGAAAGATAATTTACATTTACCTTGTAAAAATTATCACCCTGCTCCACTTGAGAACCCTGCTGTTGTTTGCAAAATCAGGACCAAGCCCATATTTTTTGAGAGCTCTCTAGAAGAATTTATCTTCAAGAAAATATGGTTTGGTGTTTTTGGTTTTTTCTTTTCTTTTTCAAAGTCCCATGGCCAGATATCCTATAATATACTAGATGCATGTTTGCTAATTTTTACTTGAATTTTTTTTAAATTGTACCAATCAAAAGGTTCTTTTTCTTTCCAGCTCCAATTTTTTGTAAAACAGAAGTTCCAGAGCACAGAAGGTCATCATCACAAGCAAACTTTATTAAAAAAAAACTAGAAGTGTGCTTTGATTTTGCTGTTATTTGTTTTATCACTTCTATATTTGGTGAACAGCCACAGTTACTGATATTTATGGAAAAGTACTTTCAAGTACAAGGTCAATACATAAGCCAGAGTGAATGATACTACAAGTTGAGCATCTCTAATTCAAAAATCTGAAATCCAGAAGCTTCAAAATCTGAATCTTTTTGAGCACTGACTTGACCCCACAAGTGGAAAATTCCCCACCCGACACCTTTGCTTTCTGATGGTTCAGTTTAAACAGATTTTGTTTCTTGCACAAAATTTTTGTATAAATTACTTTCAGGCTATATGTATAAGGTGGATGTGAAACATGAATTATGTAATTAGAGTCGGGTCCCGTTGTGTATATGCAGATATTCCAAACCTGAAATCCAAAACACTTCTGGTCCCTAGCATTTTGGATAAGGGATACTCAGCTTGTACCTATATATTCATATATATTCACTGTTGTTAGAAATGTTTAAGTTGCTGTTCTGTGATGAATCTAAATCTTTTCTCTTGCTACCAAGCTATTGTCACTGCAGTGCATTATACCAAAGAGCGAAGTCAGTGCCACTGAAAATACAGAACCCATTAATATCGTGGCTATCTGATTACATTTATATTCCAAGATGAACCTTTTTTATATATGCTAAAAATTTTGGGGAATATGTTTTGGGATGTATTATGGAGCTAAAACTCTAACCTCTTAATAGTTTTATAGAACTTAAAAATTTTTTATACAATTACCCAATTGGTGATATGATCTTAAGCTTTTGTGTCAGATTATTTAATATGATGACTTCATGCTTTATTATGCCTTATTATGGCTGACGTATTACTGTGGTGAAACAAAATATCTTTAAAAGTTAAAACATCCAGATATATAAGCTATTTTTTCCTAAGGATAAAGTACCTTTGAGCATGAGTGTATCACAGCTTTCATTAGGAAAACTTTTCATTACATACTTGTTTAAACTCTGTCTTCCAGGGTAAAAATAATAAGGTTGAATCATTTTATTAAAAATACTTTTTAAGAAAATAACTATGAACATCTGAATATTAAAGATATAAAAATGCACATAATTCATATTTCAGGTGGTATTTGCATTCAGTGCCTTACTGGTATTCTCAGAACATTTTAATGATTTCTAACATTTCTTAACAGTCATAGATATATACATTTTCATTTTTTGTACTTGAATATTCTAAATAAAACTGACATTTACTCTTGACAAATAAAACATATATTTACTAAAATGTGTTTAATTTTCCTTTCTGAAAACTCTCATTTTAAAAACGTTCATTTAATTATGTATTTGAATTATTTTGGAGATGAGGTATTTTATGAGTATTTTCAGACAATGAAACTTATTAGTCTGTGTCAGATTCTGAGCAATCATAGAGTCATCTAAGTTGTAAATAAAACCTTGCATAGCACAATTTATCTGTATACTTTAAATTTTATTTTTGCA